ATCTTGGTTGGAGTTTGGTCAAGGAGGGGATGTTTCTCACTGAGTAATTTTAAAACAGTTATTTTGTTTTAGCATTCTGAAATCTGAAATGGGAATATTAGTATCTCCTGTATCTCCTGGGAGCATCAAGTGCAGTACTGAGCAATAGAAATATAATGCAAGCGTCACATGTCATTTACAGTATCTTCATAACCACATTAAATAAAATAATTAAAAATAAACAAGAAACCTTCCTCCCTTCCTTCCTTCTTTCCTCTTGCTCTGTCACCCAGGCTGGATCTCGGCTCACTGCAGTCTCTGCCTCCCGGGTTCAAGTGATTCTCTTCTCTCAGCCTCCTGAGTAGCTGGGATTACAGGAGCCCACCATCACACCCAGCTAATTTTTGTATTTTCAGTAGAGACAGGGTTTTGCCATGTTGGCCAGACTGGTCTCGAACTCTTGACCTTAGGTGATTTGCCCGCCTCGGTTTCCCAAAGTGCTAGAATTACAGGCGTGAGCCACTGCGCCCGGCCTCAAAATATTTTCATTTCAACATGTTATCAACATTTAAAAATTATTGGGAGGCCGAGGAGGGGGGAATCACGAGGTCAGGAGATTGAGACCATCCTGGCTAACACGGTGAAACCCCGTCTCTACTAAAAATACAAAAAATTAGCCGGGCGTGGTGGCGGGCACCTGTAGTCCCAGCTACTTGGGAGGCTGAGGCAGGAGAATGGCGTGAACCCGGGAGTCGGAGCTTGCAGTGAGCCGAGATCGTGCCACTGCACTCCAGTTTGGGCGACAGGGCCAGACTCCATCTCAAAAAAAAAAAAATTATTGGGATATTCTTCATCCTTGTTCCAGTTCCAAGTGTGTGAAATCCGGTGTGTATTTTGCACCTGCAGCACTGGCCACATCAGAGCATTGATTGCACATCACCGGTCTAGACAAGCGGCAGGACTTGCAGTCTTCAGCGAGGGGCGGTTCTTAGCCAGATGGAGGCGGGGCTTCCCGGAGAGTTCGTTTTGGGCCCCATCGGCTTCCGTAGGAAGGCGCCGGCCGTGGAGGCGCCACGTCCCTTGCGGCGGCGGGAGAGAAATCGCTTGGACTTCGGGGCGGCCTCGGACGGCCATGGCCTTTACCCTGTACTCACTGCTGCAGGCAGCCCTGCTCTGCGTCAACGCCATCGCAGTGCTGCACGAGGAGCGATTCCTCAAGAACAGTGAGTGGGACCGCGGGGCGCGGGCTGGGGCGCTTTTAACACAGCTAATCTTTACATTATACAGTTGGCTGGGGAACAGACCAGGGAATTGGTGGATTTGGAGAAGAGCCGGGAATTAAATCACAGCTAATGAACCTTATTCGATCTGTAAGAACCGTGATGAGAGGTAAGAAGAAAAGCTAATAGAGCATTCTTAAGATAGTAACAAACTTTTTTTTTTCTCTTTACAGTGCCATTGATAATAGTAAACTCAATTGCAATTGTGTTACTTTTATTATTTGGATGAATATCAGTGGAGAAAATGGAGACTCAGAAGAGGACATGCCAGTAGAAGTTATTACTTTGGTCATTATTGGAATATTTATATCTTAGCTGGCTGACCTTGCACTTGTCAAAAATGTAAAGCTGAAAATAAAACCAGGGTTTCTATTTATCTGTTTTTTTTTTTAATGTTGCACTTGTAGTTTCATTACAAAAGATCAGATCATGAAAGGCAGTAACTCTCCAGGACTGGAATATCTGATTGCTCAGTGTTAATAGTAGTTCATGCTGTGGTGAGATTGTTAAAAGGGTGCAAGACTGTTGCTTCTCTTTTTTTAGATATTTTTCTATCTCTCACTTCTCAGGGATGAAATTCTTTTTCAAAGTTTTGAAGTTCCTTGCAACTTAGCCATGATGTGAGTGGTTATCCCTAGATAAAATTAAAAGGATTTTTAAAAAGTAATTACTGCACATAAAATGATAAATAGGTAATTTGAATAATTTTATTTTAAGCTCCTTGGTTAATTATTTTGTCTATTGTCTCAGCTATAAATTCAAATTTATACATACTATTGAGTATTAATATTCTCTGATTTCAGGGAGAATTCTGTCAGTCACATGATGATTATGTTTTTGTTTAACATTCTTTCCATGCACTTGTTATTTTATTAATTTGCCTGAATGATGAGACCAGACCAGTGTCTACAGATTTTCATTGTCAGAAAAATCTATAAGTCTGCCCTTTTTACAATGATGATTTAAAAAAAACAACAGCGTAAATATTAGCCCACAAGAGCAGTCCTAAACAATCACAATTACACTGTACTACCCAAGAAGACTGTTTATTGTGAAGCATTTACCTTTCAAAAAATCATTACATTTCTATTTCTTGGTGGAGCAGCACATTGTGGAGTGTGATTCTTAATTCTTCATTGAGTTTGTCAATAGGACATTGATGCTGGATAGGTTGTCTTTTGTTTTTATGTCTCAGACCATCTTGTGAGATTGTTTGCCTATCTCATAATACAGTTTTATGCAGAAAGGTTGAAACTATGTAAATGGTTTTTATGGAAATTATCAGTTACAATATTTTAAAGGTGTAGAATGGCATCTTTGTTTATAGGAGAACATTTGTAAATAAAGTTAAATTTCTAAGTCAAGCACTTGTTTTTGTACCTTAGTATAAACCTGTCAGTGTTAACTGCATTAATCTCCATTTTGGGTGAACACCTCTTATTATATGTTCTTTGCTGTAAAATTGCCGAGTATAGAGTTAATGAAAGTAAATATTTACATGTATTTTTTTTTCTTCAGTGAATTAACTGAATTGCTGACATACATCCAGAAGACTCATGAGCACCTTTTATTTCATGACTTCAGTTACTTCTAAAACTATGGAGCAGGTATTAAGTACCTTTTGGCCTTTCCTAAGTTAGAGATCAGTGATCTTTGGACTATAGGCTTGCAGCTAGTCCAAGGAAAGTACCAAGGATTCTTAGTTGATTACTTGGCTCATGTGAATGACTAATTTGGTACTTAGAGGCCGTGTTCTTTTAGCCTTACAAAGAACTGATGCCTGAGTTCAAGTTTGAGCTACTGAAAAGATTCAAAAGAAGCAGTTACTTGAGGGCAGGCCCATTTCCCCATATGGTATGAGCAGTACAAAATTTTTTAAAATGAAAGAAAAGAGAGACCTTGATCTGATGTTATTTTTCATATAAGACATTACAGCATACCTTCATCTTAATTCAGTGTTGGGATTTTGTCCAAATATTCCATCAGGGAGCAGTCACAGAAGGGCCAGGATCAAAGTATTCTGTAGCCAAGTAGTTCTGAGGAAAGTGAAGCACTGAACTGAACATCAAAATATGTCATATCTGGAGGCCACTTCATAATTCCAGTTTGTGGCTGAAGAGGGGTCTGTAAGCTTTCACTGGTCAGCCCTGGTTTCCCCAGAGCAGTTGTGATTCAGTAAACAGAGTGTGTTATTTTAGTAGACAGTAACTTAAGTGCCTGTTGGCCTGCCCATGTCCTCCCCTTTATCTATTACCAGGATTAACAATTTGTGATGATTCTGGACTCCAAATACCGATGATGTTTATAGTCCTTATGTATTCTGGCCCTGTGTTTGCATGTCTCTGAACTGTGCGAAGGTTCTTGGCTCTAGTCTGTAGATATTAACCAAATTCATCGCTAATCAAGTACAGTGGTTTTCAAACTTTTATAGTTAACAGCAGAACCAGATTTTCAAAGGAATTCTGACACAGAACTGTAACATTCCCGTATCTAAACCAGATGAGAGTAGGTCCATTTATTTGTTTTTAGTTGAAGTAGAGCTGGGATTCAAAGGCTCACTATTCAGCCTCCACTGCACTCTTGTCAGGCTTCCCAAGGCATTTCCATAAAACCCTAAATTTTCAAAAATATAGCTAAAAAGTATCTTATAAAAATCCCTGCTTTAGCCATAAAAAAGAATTAGATAATACCTTCTGTGGGAACATGGATGGAGCTGGAAGCCATCATCCTTAACAAACTAATGTAGGAACAGAAAACCAAATACCACATGTTATTACTTATAAGTGGGAGCTAAATGATAAGACCTCATGGACATAAGGAGGGGGACAACAGACACTGGGGGCTATTTGAGGGTGGAGGGTGAGAAAGAGTGCCAGAAAAATTACTGGGTACTAGGCTTAGCACCTGGATAACGAAATAATCTGTGCCAAACCCCCGTGACACAAGTTTACCTATTTAACAAATGTACTGTACCCCTAAAAGTTAAAAAAGTAAAAATATAAAAAAATAAAATCCCTGCTTTAGGGAGGGTGGGAGGGGGTGAGGGAAACAGAAACTACATACTGAGTACAATGTACAGTAGTCCAGTGATGGGTGCACTAAAATTTCAGACTTTACACCACTATACAATTCATCCATGTAACCAGAAACCACTTGTACCCCTAAAGCTATTGAAATAAAAAGCTAAATGAGTTCCCCCACCTTCCTCTCCCCATCAAAATCCTTGCTTTAGATACAATAAGAGTAGGCAATCTGTGTTCTATATGTGTTAGATGTGTATTACTGGTGAAATGACAAGAGAAAGCAAGATATTTGACTAGTAAAAAGACTAGGAGGCAAGATATTTCTAATATATCAAGCAAACCTTTTACCATGTGACTGAAAGCAAATAAACTTCCTAAGACCTCAGTAGTTTTTGGTTGTCCTATCTGTAAAATTGGTCAATAACCTTCAGAACAGAAGTCTGGTCCAGATATATATATATATCTTTTCCAGATCACTAATGTTTGTATCTAGATGTGCTTCAACCAAAGAGATGTTCTCCTTAAGTAAAATGTTTCTTATGAAGCAAATCACTTTCTCATTGATTTATTAGTTTCTAAGT